AAATTACGTATCTCAAGTTCCTGTCTGTCAGATTTGGCACCAGAGATTTCATCCAGTGGAATTACTGATTTGGAACCTAAATAGAATTTTATTTTCCAAGTTCCAGTATTTTCAATTTTCATGAAATTCAGGCCTTCATAAATAAATAAATAGGAGAAAACAGGCTCTACATCTCAGAAGAAAAGATTCCTGTGGGTTCCTTGCCCCTACTCTGAAGTATAATCATTAAGGAATTCCCAAGGGACTAAAAGGTTATAACTTAGAATTTATATTTCACTCTTATTAGGAATACAGGTAAAATAGTATAACTTATCTAACAATAAGCAATGAGAAATGTGGAGAAGGCAAGTTTCAGGAAATCAAAGATCATAATTCCAGCTCTAACCAATTTATATTTTAGCCTGCAGAAAAACAAGTTATTCCTATCAGTTATGTAAAGTGACTTTTCCATTTGTACGCAGGTAGACATGGTTTGCACACACACACACACTTTAAACCCAATATATAGCTCACTCCTCCAGTCTTTATCAGCACATGCTCTGAGATCACAAAAAGCATTGAAAGATTACTAATCACACTGACCATTTTTATGGTGGTGGCACAAACAAATAATTGTCATTTTGTGAGCTGTAATACTAATTTTAAAAGGGGACACAAGCAATCAATCCACAGAATCAAAATCTGTGGACATATTATTTTCCTGATTTGTAATGAGTTGTATCTATAATTATTCATTGGCCAAATTTTCTCTTTCTTTTATTATTCTGTCAAAAGCACAATGCTTCCTATGACGATTTTCTGAAATAAGTGTTTTGTCTTGCACATGGAAATGGTGTGGGTCCTGCTTTGGTAACCTAAAGTTATCCCTATTTTATGAGGCATAAAACTCTTCCTCAGTAAATAAACAACTCTAATGAGATGTTTGTACGAAAACTGGCACCATCAGTGATAAAGAAAACATCCGGTGCAGTCTGTAAACACCCATTTTGGGGGGTTATAAAACTCTCAGGAGAGGAGAGTTTTGGAGTCAAGGCAACTGAAGTTTTGCAGCCAGTCTCTGTCTTTGCTTCTGGAAGGATGACTTCTGACTGCTCCTCCACACACTGCTCTCCTGAGTCCTGTGGCACGGCTTCCGGTTGTGCACCTGCCTCAAGCTGCTCCGTGGAAACAGCTTGTCTCCCCGGTACCTGTGCTACATCCCGATGTCAGACTCCAAGCTTCCTATCCAGGTCTCGCGGGCTGACTGGTTGCCTCCTGCCATGCTACTTTACTGGGAGTTGTAATAGTCCCTGCTTGGTGGGGAACTGTGCCTGGTGTGAGGATGGGGTGTTCACTAGCAATGAGAAGGAGACGATGCAGTTCCTGAATGACAGACTCGCCAGCTATCTGGAGAAGGTGCGCAGCCTGGAGGAGACCAACGCAGAGCTGGAATCCAGGATCCAAGAACAATGTGAACAGGATATCCCAATGGTGTGCCCGGATTATCAGCGTTACTTCAACACCATTGAAGATCTCCAACAAAAGGTCTGTGTCCTGTTGCCCTAGTGCTCCACCTTAATCATTTATCACATAATGACTTGCTTCCCAGATCTTATGCACGAAAGCAGAGAATTCTAGACTTGCTGTACAGCTTGACAACTGCAAACTGGCCACTGATGACTTTAAGTCAAAGTAAGTTTAATTTAATTTTATTTTATTTATTTGTAAGCGTTGGATTTCTCTTTTGCTGTGAAAGGTACGAGAGTGAACTGTCCCTTCGCCAGCTGTTAGAGGCTGACATCAGCAGCCTGCATGGGATCCTGGAGGAACTGACCCTGTGCAAATCTGATCTGGAGGCCCATGTGGAGTCTCTGAAGGAAGATCTCCTTTGCCTTAAGAAAAACCATGAAGAGGTAAGGAAAGTGGCAACTCCGCTGAAGGACTCAAAAATGTCCAATTATTATGTCCATTTTACAGACGAAGAAACTGAGGCCCTTCTAAGTGGTGAAAAGAGATTCAGCCCAGGCAATCTGAATCAAAATCTCACACTTTTACCCACTGCTCCAAAAAACAGAAGTAGAATGCCATTGGATGTCAAATGGATTTTTCCCCACCATTCTGTGACATTCTTTACACCATCCCACTTTCAGGAAGTCAACTTGCTTCGTGAACAGCTTGGCGACCGCCTCAGTGTGGAGCTGGACACTGCCCCCACCCTTGACCTCAACAGGGTCCTGGATGAGATGCGCTGTCAGTGTGAAACGGTGCTTGCCAACAATCGCAGAGAAGCTGAAGAATGGTTGGCTGTTCAGGTCAGTACCCAGATTGAAAAAATGTCAGGCTTACAGACTTCTGCCTTTTTTGAATTCTCTAATGGTGTCTGTGTTTCAGACAGAAGAGCTGAATCAGCAGCAACTGTCCAGCGCGGAGCAGCTGCAGGGCTGCCAGATGGAGATCTTGGAACTGAAACGCACAGCCAGTGCTCTGGAAATTGAGCTCCAAGCACAGCAAAGCCTGGTGCGTGAGGCAAAGGCAGTGTCCGTTGTGTCACTGATAAGTCAGGCCCTGAGATGTTAAGCCCTCTTCCATATCCGAGGATCACATTTCCTTGCCTTTCCCGAGTACTGCCGTTTACCCAGCTATTAATAGAAGCAGAAGTGACAGGTCCACAGCTTGTCCTCTAAGATGCCTTACCTTCACTCCTGGGCTTGAGTCTGATGCTGCAGCAGCCTCCAGAGACAGGGAGGGAGAAGCAGAGCTGGAGAGAAACCTCCGGGCCATGGTCGCTTAAGCATTCTGGCAGGTTTTAATTCTCATTTGATTCAGGCCAGTTTTCCAGGCTCACTGTTATATCTAAAACAAAGAATCATTTTCAAACATTTCATCCTACAGTTTCCCAGGATCTACACTTCAACCTTATCCTTCACTGCACCACCCCCCACTCAAGCAACAGGAACACCATGCGTTCAAGATGACATGAACCAGTTCTGGTCAAGCACCACTGTGTGCATGTCATTAGGCCCTGCGGAGAACACCTAGAAGAACAATAGCTGAGCATTCATCCTGTGAGAGGCACTATGCTGATTTAAGGCTCACAGTAACTTTACCGGATAGATACCTTTATCCCATGACACAGATAAGGAAAACTGAGACTCAGATTAAGTAACTTGCAAAGGATGCAATTCTAAGAGGCAAACTTGGAAGCTGAGTTCAGCCAGTTGAATCCCAGAGTCTCTTCTCTCTCTCTTTTTAAATTTATTTTTATTGATATATAATATGCGTAAATTTTTTTTACGTAGATGTGATATTTTGTTACATGCATAGAATGTGTAATGATCAAGTCAGGATATTTAGAGCATCCATCACCTCAAGTATTTATCATTTCTATGTGTTGGGAGCATTTCAAGTCCTCCCATCTAGCTATTTTGAAATGCACAGTGTATTGTTGTTAACTGTAGTCACACTTCTCTGCTGTCCAACATGAAAACATATTCTTTCTGTCTAACTGTATGTTTGCACCCATTAACCAACCTCTCTTCATCCCCTTACCACACATATGCCAGTCCCAGCCTCTGGTATCCAGAGCCTCTTCTCTTAATAGCACTATACTACCCCTCCCTGCCAAGAGCCCAAACTCAATCTTTCCTCTCATATGTTGTGGATAGTCCTTAAGCTTCACAAATATGTCATGTATTGCTGTAGTCATAGTGGTGGTAGTGATAGTTGACACGTAGAACAGTGGCAGTATGGCTGGCACTGTTCTAAATGCTTTACGCACATTAACTCTTTTTTTTTTTTTTTGGACGGAGTCTCCCTCTGTCGCCCAGGCTGGAGTGCAATGGCATGATCTTGACTTACTGCAAGCTTTGCCTCCCGGGTTCACACCATTCTCCTGAGTAGCTGGGACTACAGGCGTCCACCACCGTACCCAGCTAATTTTTTATATTTTTAGTAGAGACGGGGTTTCACCGTGTTAGCCAGGATGGTCTCGATCTTCTGACCTTGTGATCCGCCCGCCTCGGCCTCCCAAAGTGCTGGGATTACAGGCCTGAGCCACCGCGCCCAGCCCGCATATTAACTCTTAATCTTCACAACCGTCTAATGAAACAGATACTTTGTATTCTCCACTATACAGAGAATAAAACTGAGACTCACAGAAGCTAAATAATTTGCCAGTGGTCACATAGCTAGAAAAGGGTAAGCAGGAATTTGAAAGTAGGCACTCTGGCCCGAGAGACTGCACTTCATGGTCCTTTGGACAATGTTTCCTCCCGCAGACAGAATCTCTGGAATGCACCGTGGCAGAAACCGAGGCCCAGTACAGCTCCCAGCTGGCCCAAATTCAGTGTCTGATCGATAACCTGGAGAACCAGCTGGCCGAGATCCGCTGCGACCTGGAGCGACAGAACCAGGAGTACCAGGTGCTCCTGGACGTGAAGGCCCGGCTGGAGGGTGAGATCAACACGTACTGGGGCCTGCTGGACAGCGAGGACAGCAGGCAAGTTCCACAGTTACTCATGAAATCCCCCA